TGACGTTGGGGGGGGGCCAGCCAGCCAGGGCGCATGCCGGCCAGCGAGTGGGGTGGGCTCTGGGTCCGGGAGAAGTCAGATCAGTGCTCTGTACAGGGCCTTGAGGGCAAGACGAGGAATTTCGACTTAGGTCCTTGAATCTGGAGAGCTACAGAAAGTTTGTGAGCTCAGGAGAAGCGCTCCGAGCTCGGCATCTGGAGCAGTTCAAGGCAGCAGCGAGCAAGTCCAAAGACGCAGGAGGGAGGGTGGGGTGGAGGAGTAGAGAGAAAACAGAAGCCGTCTACAGACCCTTTTTCCCTCTGGGGCAACTAAACCTCAAGTGCAGGAAGCGCTTGGGGACTGCCCAGCCCTCAGCTGTGTTATTATTCGGTGATAGGTATTTGCTAATTACTTCCAAAAGCCTCCCATCTGTCATCCCACCCAGACTGCGCGCTTCTAATTCCTCCTACCCCACATGCTGTGCCCAATGAAAAGTATGGTCAGCGAGCGAAGGTTTGCAAGGAGACAGACGAGGGCGAAATTAAGCCAGGCGGCTTCCCTTTAAATCCTCGCAAAGCAGAAGGGCCCCTCACTCTGGCAGCAGGCCTTGGCCAAGGGGCCTTTAGCCCTGACGACCCGGGGAAGAGTCTCCCAAAGCAGAACGCCCGGTCCGGCGCCCAGACCAAACGCGGGGGAACCGGAAGGGCGAGGCCTCCACGTAAGTCCGCGGTAAAAGTGGCAGGGAGTGGCTGCCTGCAAAGACCCCAAGACGGCTTGAAGAAGGAGTGGGTGGCGGGTGGGGGTTAGGGCGACTAGGCGGGGAAACAGGGAGAGGGTCGGGCTCCGCGGGGCAGCTGGGGCCGGGGCTCGCCGACCTGGGCGGGGGCGGGGGGCGGGGGGGGTGCGGCCCGGGCGGGGCCGGTGGGGCGGGAGGCGTGGCCGGCGGGGGGAGTGGGGGCGGCTTTTCCCGGCACATGCGCACCGCAGCGGGTCGCGCGCCCTAAGGAGTGGCACTTTTTAAAAGTGCAGCCGGAGACCAGCCTACAGCCGCCTGCATCTGTATCCAGCGCCAGGTCCCGCCAGTCCCAGCTGCGCGCGCCCCCCAGTCCCGCACCCGTTCGGCCCAGGCTAAGTTAGCCCTCACCATGCCGGTCAAAGGAGGCACCAAGTGCATCAAATACCTGCTGTTCGGATTTAACTTCATCTTCTGGGTGAGTGAGCGCGACTGCCGCGCGCTCCTCTCGAATTAATGCTGATGTCCTGTATGTCTTGCAGCTTGCCGGGATTGCTGTCCTTGCCATTGGACTATGGCTCCGATTCGACTCTCAGACCAAGAGCATCTTCGAGCAAGAAACTAATAATAATAATTCCAGCTTCTACACAGGTGAGGGACGGGGAAGGCTCAGTGAATTCAGACACGCGTGTGTGCTTCCTCTGTCCTCCCGCAGGAGTCTATATTCTGATCGGAGCCGGCGCCCTCATGATGCTGGTGGGCTTCCTGGGCTGCTGCGGGGCTGTGCAGGAGTCCCAGTGCATGCTGGGACTGGTGAGTATCCCCTCGGCATCCCCACAGCCACCTGTTCTCACCCCGTCCCCTCGTTGCCTTCCAGTTCTTCGGCTTCCTCTTGGTGATATTCGCCATTGAAATAGCTGCGGCCATCTGGGGATATTCCCACAAGGATGAGGTAGGTTTTTCCCATGAGATCTCTTGGGTTTGGTCTCTGCCCCTCTCTCGTCTGCCCATTGTAGGTGATTAAGGAAGTCCAGGAGTTTTACAAGGACACCTACAACAAGCTGAAAACCAAGGATGAGCCCCAGCGGGAAACGCTGAAAGCCATCCACTATGCGGTATGTCGCCTTGGCAAAGACACCCTCCTGCGCTTTCTCCGGATTGTGTCTGCACACAGGGTGCTGACTGCACCAGACCAGTGCAAACATTCTAATCGTCTTCTTACAATTTGTTTCTCTCATCCCCATCCCTGCCTTCTCGCTGTAGTTGAACTGCTGTGGTTTGGCTGGGGGCGTGGAACAGTTTATCTCAGACATCTGCCCCAAGAAGGACGTACTCGAAACCTTCACCGTGAAGGTAAACTCAGACCAGGATCCTGGTGTCCCTGCCCCCATTGCTCTGGACAAACCCTGCAAGCATGAAAGTGACAGCAGCCAAGTGCTGCTTCAGCAAGACCCGTTCTGCCTGTGAAAGGGCCCCAGGGCACCCATCTCTTTCTCTCCCACTTTGGGCCCTCTGTTTACTCAAGGGCAATAAAACAAAGGCCGGACCAGGGGAATGACAAGTGTTCTGGCACCGCCCACTGCTGCCAGCCCGGAAGCTCTCAAGGGCAGGCGTGCTTCTGAGTCTTGGACTCCCACTCTGACTTTGTCAGTGGCTCCTGTCTGTAAGCCAGAGTTAATGTCCAACTCCAGAATAGTAAAAGGTGACCTTACAACCATGTCAGAAATAGACCCCCAAGCAGGGCCTGTCCCTCCTCCTTCCCTGACGTCCTGCCCAGATTTTAGGGATCCACTAGCATAGCCATCCCTTTGTTCCCCTTTCCATCCACCAGCCAGAACTTCTCTTATCCCCGAACACTCCTGTCCCCAGCCCACCCTCTGCCCACCAGTTCTCCCGGGTGAGACGGGGGCCATGGGAGGGAGGAGGTGCCCTGGGAGGAAGGATTGTGTGTGACCCAGGTCTTGGTTTGTCTCCCCAAGTCCTGTCC